CGTTAGCCAGGATGGTCTCGATCTCCTGACCTTGTGATCTGCCCACCTGGGCCTCCCAAAGTACTGGGATTACAGGCGTGAGCCACCACACCCGGCCATTTTTTTTTTTTTTTTTTTTTTTTTTTTTTTTGCGATAAGTCTCGCTCTGTGGCTCAGGCTGGAGTGCAGTGGCACAATCTCGGCTCACTGCAACCTCTGTCTGCGGGTTCAAGCGATTCTTCTGCCTCAGCCTCCTGAGTAGCTGGAACTACAGGCATGTGCCACCACGCCTGGCTAATTTTTGTACTTATAGTAGAGACGGGGTTTCACCATGTTGGCCAGGTTGGTCTCGAACTCCTGACCTCATGTGATCCGCCCACCTCAGTCTCCCAAAGTGCTGGGATTCCAGGCATGAGCCACCGCACCTGGCCTAAAAGTAAATTTTTTTTTTAATGTAGGCTGAGCGTGGTGGCTGAGGGTTATAATCCCACCGCTTTGGGAGGCCAAGGCGGAGAATCACTTGACGTCAGGAGTTCAAAACCAGCCTGGGCAACACGGCCAGGCCCCATCTCTACAAAAACTACAAAAGTGAGCTGGGCTTGGTGGCAGCGCCTGTAGTCCCAGCTACTTGAGAGGCTGAGGCGGGAGGATCGCTTGAGCCCGGGAGGTCAAGGCTGCAACGAACCATGATTGCGCCACTGCGCTCCAGCCTGTCCTTAAAAAGATCAAATAAAGTGGCCTCCCAGCCTCCCTCCCTGGAGCCTCCACCATGTAACCCCCTGGACATTCGCGCGTCTCCTTGGCTGGGATGACCTCGCTGATGGCTCTGTGCTGAGTGGCCACTCCGCCTCTAGACCCCCGGGCGCACTCTGGGGCCAGCAGTGGGGAGCGGACGCCTGAGGGGACCGTGGCACCCGCCCCGCCCCGCCGGGCCGGGCCTGCCCACTGCGTGCCGGGCGTGTCCGGGCGGGCGGAGCGCGGGCGCGGCGGGGGCGGGCGGCCAGGCTAGTCGGGCGGGTGCGCGGGGCGCTCGGGGCCCGGGGCCAGAGCTGGAGCCGGAGCCGGGCGGGCGCCATGGAGGGGCTGCGGCGGGGGCTGTCGCGCTGGAAGCGCTACCACATCAAGGTGCACCTGGCGGACGAGGCGCTGCTGCTACCGCTGACCGTGCGGCCGCGGGACACGCTCAGCGACCTGCGCGCCCAGCTGGTGGGCCAGGGCGTGAGCTCCTGGAAGCGCGCCTTCTACTACAACGCGCGGCGGCTGGACGACCACCAGACGGTGCGCGACGCGCGCCTGCAGGACGGCTCGGTGCTGCTGCTCGTCAGCGACCCCAGGTGGCCGCGGGGCTCGGGGTGGGGTGGGGCGGGCAACCTGTGTCTTTCTGTCTCCCTCTTTCAGGTAGTCTGGGTTGGAGGAGGCAGAGCCATGACCAAGGGGACCTGGGTACTGGCTGAAGGAATAGGCTGGGGTAGAGGGCACTTTTGGAAGGCACTTCTCCTGCCTCCCGGGAGCCTAGATCTCACTCCAGGTAAGTAATTGTAGTAGTTGAGAAAGAGAAAGACGGGTTTACCCTTCCCCTCCTGTTGTTCCAGGGTCTGGGCTCCCAGGTGGACCATGAAACCCTGGCCTGACCAGCTGATGCACACTGCTTCAGACACTCCTGCTGGAGCCCCAGTCCCTGACAAGGACCTAGGACATTTTTGCTCCTGCCCAGCCTATCGGGAGGGAGCCTTGAGCCTTTCAGCTCTGCTGTGTGACTTTGAGGTTGTTGCTCCCCTCTTGGGGCCCTGGGTGCCCTGTCTTCAGTGGAAAGCACTGTGCCACCTTGGAAAGCTCCCATGGGCAGCCAGAGGGCATCGCAAGAAGAGAAGCACAGAAGGGGCAGGAGAGACACTCAGAGGCACTTCCGCTCTTGCCCAGGACATTTTCCCAGCCACACCTTTGCCCAAGCCGTGCCCCCTGCCTGGAGCACTTTTCAACCTCTTCTCTGCAGCTCCAATACACCTGGGATTGCAGTCTCCTCCAGGAAGTCTTCTCAGATTCCCTCCTTCCCAGCCAGAGAGCACCTAGCCTTCTTTGGGGCCCCCACAGGCCCTTTGTGCAGTGAACAGCCCTGGCTGGGGGTGCAGCCAGTCGTGTCCGAACTCTCCAATGACTAAGCGGGGAGATGCGGACATCCTAGCTCCTTCTCAGGCCTCCAACTGTGCCCCATTTCCACCCCCAAATACCTCCCCAGGAGGCACCTGTGCCCACCCCCTGGGCTGTTTCCCCCTTCCCCTTAAATCCGGATGCCTCGTCTTGCATAGGGTCTTGGGGCAGCGGGGAAGGGGTTCTGAAGAACTCTGGCCAAGAGGACGAGGATCTGGGGGTGGGGAACTGGGCCTAGCTGTGGGAGGTCATCGCGGGGCATTGCAGGGAGTGCGTTGTGGGAATTCCGGGTGGAGACCCTCAGGGCAGTGTGCCGGGCCTCCGTTGCACCTCTGACCTGCAGCCACGTCATCGTTGCGCAGCCCCTGGGGAGGGTCTTTGGGGAGGGGGTGCCGAGGCTACGCATGTCCTCGAGGGCCGTGTACACTCTCCAGGCACCATGGGCGGAGGCGCCAGAGGCTGGGAAGAAATAATGTTTTAGTTAAGAGTCCTGTTGGCTGCAGGACTCAGAGCATGGACAGGTGGATAGTAAATCACCACCACGGGGACAGCCGTGCCCAGACTGTGCGTTTGCTTAGCTCGGGGACAGCACTTGGCCCGGGGTCTCCTGCTCGCCTCCCTTCAGAGCATCTGCCAAACTTCGGGCATCTACCCTGCAATTCCCGCTTGGCTGAGAGGAGGGGGAGAAGGAGGGGAAGAGAGAGGAGCCCCACTTCACTCCGGCAGGCAGACCTGCTGGAGCTGCTTTGCAGAATGACTTGGGTCTTGCTGGCCCCTGGGTGTGCCTGGAGGGGGGTCTTCCTATCCCCCTCCACCTCTCCCCTTGGTGCCTAACCCAGGACTTTGTCCCCAGAGACCCACTGTGTGCCCCCTGGAGCTCCTCCTAGAGCAGAGTCTGCTGCTGTCTGTTCTGCAGAGGGTAGCCTGAGGCCCAAGGAGGTTGTCAGGGACACACAGCAGGGGGAGGCAGCCCAGATCCCTGCTCATGCGTGGTTTGGGCCTCTGCTAACAGCTGGGCCACATGCGTGTATCTAGAGCCTGGGTCCCCTCTGTCCTCATTTCCCTGTGCATATTCAGGGACATGCCTCGTCAGGGTTTGGCAAGAAAATGGGGCATTTAATAATCTCCCCAGTTTCATTCCTTGGTCCTTACTCCATGCCAGGACTTGTGCACATCTTTTTGGAGCCCTGTCTCACTTGATTGACAGCCGGCCAGGCGCGGTGGCTCACGCCTGTAATCCCAGCACTTTGGGAGGACGAGGCAGGCGGATCATGAGGTCAGGAGATGGAGACCATCCTGGCTAACACGGTGAAACCCCGTCTCTACTAAAAGTACAAAAAAAATAGCCGGGCCTGGTGGCGGGCGCCTGTAGTCCCAGCTACTTGGTAGGCTGAGGCAGGAGAATGGCGGGAACCCGGGAGGCAGAGGTTGCAGTGAGCTGAGATCACGCCACTGCACTCCAGCCTGGGCGACAGAGCGAGACTCCGTCTCAAAAAAAAAAAAAAAAAAGATTGACAGCCTCACTGCTCAGGGGCCAGGATAACAGCCCATTTTACAGATGGCTTTTGGCTTGCCCAAGGTCACCACCCTCTGAACTGAGGCGTCCCCAACCCATGCCGGGAGCTGGTGGAGGAAGTGGGGAAGGGTTTCCCGCTTCTCCACTGGGGGTGGAGGTGGGAGAAAGCATTTTCAGGGTGTTTTGACATTTAACAAACAGTATGCAAATCACATGCAAATCGCATGCAAATCACCACCCATTTCTTAAGCCTCGACAGCGCTGGCATGTTCTGAAATAATAATGTTGGACCTGTCCCTTGATGATGACCTGGGTCGGGAGGTGCACGGCCTTTTCCTTCCTCCGTCTTCCCTTCCCTTCCCTTCCCTTCCCATCTGTTCTCCCTTCCTTCGCCCCCTTCCTTTCCTCTCCCTCCCTATCTTCCATTTTTCTCTTCTTCCTTCACATCATTTGTCCAAGACCTCCCTGGCCTGAGATAAACATAAGTTGCAAAAGTGGCTTCCTGCAGCCCATTTTCCAGGTTGGGAAACTGAGGCATGGGCCTAAGGTCCCACAGCCACACCGAGGAAAGCAGCCCCCACTGAATGTCACCATGCACCAAAGTGCATGGTCCTCGTGACACAAAGAGGGGAGATGACAGTGGCTGGAGTTGTCAGAGCTGCTTTGAGGAAGCTCCAGGCCTGATAGGCTTGACAGGGCCAAGGGGAACTATTGTGGAATGTCTTGGCCTTGAATGACAGGCTGCTGATTTTGGATCTGGAGAAAGCTCACACTGACTCTTCCTGCTCCCCCAGTCTGTTTTTCTCCTGCTACTCCATCCATGTATCCCTGAGTTTGGGCCACAGTCCCTCCACTTGGTTTGCATGTCCCACCTTCTTTGTTTGGCAAGCTCCTATTCATCCTTCAAAGCCCTAGCTTCAATACCTGCTACTTCATGCAGCCATTGCTTATCCTTCAAGGAGAGCCTACTTCCCTCAAGGACCCTGCTGCTTCCAGTCTCACCTTCTGACTCACTCGGGATCCACTGAACTGGGAGGTCTGTGTCTCCTCCCAGCAGAGTCATCACTACCTTTGGGGCCGCAGGATCACCCAGCTTGGAACTAGATACAGAAATGCTGTTTTGAGAGTGTACTGAATAAAAGATTACATGTTTGAAAACAAGATTGAGTTTAAGCTTCCTAACTTGGCCTTGG